TGGTGGTGAAACCGCCTTTGCAAAATTATGACTGAGACAGTTAAAGAGATCTAACTTCACCGACTCCCTCTTCCTTCTAACCTCCAAGCTGTCCTTGTTCATCCCTGGGCATAGGCTGAACTAACTTTGGGAGAAACTTATAGTTTAATTAAATTAATTAATTAATTAATTAATTATTTTTTTGAGACGGAGTCTTGCTCTGTTGCCCAGGCCGGAGTGCAGTGGTGCAATATCGGCTCACTGCAACCTCTGCCTCCTGGGTTCAAGCGATTCTCCTACCTCAGCCCCCGCAGTAGCTGGGATTACAGGCGCCCGCCACCGCGCCCAGCTAATTTTTGTATTTTTAATAGAGACAGGGTTTCACCATGTTGGCCAGGCTGATCTCGAACTCCTGACCTCAGGTGATCTTCCCGCCTCGGCCTCACAAAGTGCTGGGATTACAGGCATGAGCCAGGGCTCCTGGCCGTGAGAGGGGGTTTCTCCATGTTGGTCAGGCTGGTCTCGAACTCCTGACCTCAGGTGATCTGCCCGCCTTGGCCTCCCAAAGTGCTGGGATTACAGGGGTGAATCACCGCGCCTGGCCTTTTTTTTTTTTTTTGTACCCAATAAACAGCATTGTTGTCGAATGAATACTGGACTTGGAGCTACAGCAAGTCCTGGACCGTGACTCTTATGGGGGGAAATTCGGATTTTTGGTTTTACTAAGCCGTGTGTGGGGAGGTGTCCGGCGTCCTCCTCCTGGGACGGGATTCGAACCCGCTATCCGACGGGCCCGCCCACAGGGTCTCCCCGGGTCCCCGCTTCGGGCCGGCGAGTGGGGGAAGGGGTCGGCCGAGGGCAACCGAGGACGTGCGTGCGTACGTTCGTGCGTGCGTGGATTCGGGCGGGCGGGCGAGTCCACGGGGCGGGGCGCCGAGGGGGTGGCGCGCGCGGGTCGGCCCGCTGGGCGGCGGGCACGCGCCGGCGTCTTCGCTCCGGGCTCCCCTAGCGCGCGGGGCGAGTGGTTCCGCCCGGCCCCCGGCTCATTGTGCTCGCTTCACGCCGGCCCAAGATGGCGGAGGCGCTGGAGGCCCCGGGCCTGTGACTACAAAGAGGGAGTCGGGGGCCGGGCCGGACCGGAGCGCGGCGGCGGCGGCGGCGGCGGCCGAGGCCGAGGCCAGGCCCCCTCCCCTCAGCCTCCCGCCCCTCCCTCCCGCCCGCCCTCCTCCGCCCACCGGCGGCCCCGCCCCTCCCCCAACCGCCCGCCTAGCATGGTGCGGCGGCCGCGCGCGCGGACATGGGGGAGAAGCTGGAGCTGAGACTGAAGTCGCCCGTGGGGGCTGAGCCCGCCGTCTACCCGTGGCCGCTGCCGGTCTACGTGAGTGCCGCCCTCCACCGTCCCTACCTCCCCTCTGCGTCTCAAACTTCTCTCTCTGTTTCAGGATAAACATCACGATGCTGCTCATGAAATCATCGAGACCATCCGGTGAGTGCACGGCCTGCAGTGTGTTGTCTTCACCTTCCTGATCGTTTCTGCTGCTGTGTTTCAGATGGGTCTGTGAAGAAATCCCGGATCTCAAGCTCGCTATGGAGAATTACGTTTTAATTGACTATGACACCAAAAGGTAAGCAGAGTCCTGTCCAGCCGCTCCGCTCCGCATGACCAGGGCCTTCCCTTGCCTTTTTCAGCTTCGAGAGCATGCAGAGGCTCTGCGACAAGTACAACCGTGCCATCGACAGCATCCACCAGCTGGTAGGTGGCTTGCCCCTGCCCAGAGGGGGTTATGTGACATGGCCGGGCCACCCTCCGTCCGCAGTGGAAGGGCACCACGCAGCCCATGAAGCTGAACACGCGGCCGTCCACTGGACTCCTGCGCCATATCCTGCAGCAGGTCTACAACCACTCGGTGACCGACCCCGAGAAGCTCAACAACTACGAGCCCTTCTCCCCCGAGGTGTACGGGGAGACCTCCTTCGACCTGGTGGCCCAGATGATTGATGAGATCAAGATGACCGACGACGACCTGTTTGTGGACTTGGGGAGCGGTGAGTGTCGCCCGCCATGCCCGGCTCCTGTGGTGTGGTATCTGATGGATCTCTCTGATCATAGGTGTGGGCCAGGTCGTGCTCCAGGTTGCTGCTGCCACCAACTGCAAACATCACTATGGCGTCGAGAAAGCAGACATCCCGGCCAAGTATGCGGAGGTGAGCGGATCTGAGGGCCAGGGTGTGTTGGATTGTAACGGGCGTTTGGTTTCTTTCCTTCCAGACCATGGACCGCGAGTTCAGGAAGTGGATGAAATGGTATGGAAAAAAGCATGCAGAATACACAGTGAGTGCCATCGCTCCGCCCCGGCTCCCATCGGGTCCGCGCTCACACCTGTTTTCCCTTTCAGTTGGAGAGAGGCGATTTCCTCTCAGAAGAGTGGAGGGAGCGAATCGCCAACACGAGGTATGGCCAGCGTGGGGCATGCAGGGCATGTGTCATGGCACTGAACTGGAGTATTGTTTTGCAGTGTTATATTTGTGAATAATTTTGCCTTTGGTCCTGAGGTGGATCACCAGCTGAAGGAGCGGTTTGCAAACATGAAGGAAGGTAAGGCGCCCTCCTCGCCGGTCTGTGCTGGTCTGTGTGGCAGTAAGCAGTGTCTGTGTTTCAGGTGGCAGAATCGTGTCCTCGAAACCCTTTGCACCTCTGAACTTCAGAATAAACAGTAGAAACTTGAGTGGTAAGAAACTCTCATGTTGTTAATGATGAACAGCAGGCCCCGGCCTCACCTGTGGCTCCTGCAGACATCGGCACCATCATGCGCGTGGTGGAGCTCTCGCCCCTGAAGGGCTCGGTGTCGTGGACGGGGAAGCCAGTCTCCTACTACCTGCACACTATCGACCGCACCATAGTGAGTATCTCGCTGCGCCTCAGCCGCAGGGCCTTCTAATCAGGGTTCTCTTTCTTCTTTTTAGCTTGAAAACTATTTTTCTAGTCTGAAAAACCCAAAACTCAGGGTAAGTTTGTGTGTTTTTTCTCTTGGGTTAATGCTTCCTGTGGCTCAACCTGCTCTCCTTCCAGGAGGAACAGGAGGCAGCCCGGCGCCGCCAGCAGCGCGAGAGCAAGAGCAACGCGGCCACGCCCACTAAGGGCCCAGAGGGCAAGGTGGCCGGCCCCGCCGACGCCCCCATGGTAAGGCCCCAGCCTGGCTCCTGCTGCTGGAGGCCCATCCCTGTTCTTCCCTTGTGTCCTCCAGGACTCTGGTGCTGAGGAAGAGAAGGCGGGAGCAGCCACCGTGAAGAAGCCGTCTCCCTCCAAAGCCCGCAAGAAGAAGCTAAACAAGAAGGGGAGGAAGATGGCTGGCCGCAAGCGCGGGCGCCCCAAGAAGATGAACACTGCGAACCCCGAGCGGAAGCCCAAGAAGAACCAAACTGCACTGGATGCCCTGCACGCTCAGACCGTGTCTCAGACGGCGGCCTCCTCACCCCAGGGTGAGCCGCCCCCACGCCACGGCCCCCGCTCTCCTGTGCTGACGCCTGCCCTCCGCTCTCCCAGATGCCTACAGATCCCCTCACAGCCCGTTCTACCAGCTACCTCCGAGCGTGCAGCGGCACTCCCCCAACCCGCTGCTGGTGGCGCCCACCCCGCCCGCGCTGCAGAAGCTTCTAGGTGAGCCCGTGTGAGGCGTCCGGCGAAGGGTTTCTTCTCACCTGTGTTCCGCCTCTCTTCCCAGAGTCCTTCAAGATCCAGTACCTGCAGTTCCTGGCATACACAAAGACCCCCCAGTACAAGGCCAGCCTGCAGGAGCTGCTGGGCCAGGAGAAGGTGGGTCCTGGCCCCCTTGGCATTCCGCCTTCGCCCTTAGTCACCTGCCCTGTTTGTCCTACAGGAGAAGAACGCCCAGCTCCTGGGTGCGGCTCAGCAGCTCCTCAGCCACTGCCAGGCCCAGAAGGAGGAGATCAGGAGGCTGTTTCAGCAAAAATTGGATGAGGTAGTGGACCCCAGAGGGCAGGTGGCAGGTGGAGCATGACCTCTCCCCCGCCCCATGTCCCCAGCTGGGTGTGAAGGCGCTGACCTACAACGACCTGATTCAAGCGCAGAAGGAGATCTCCGCCCATAACCAGCAGCTGCGGGAGCAGTCGGAGCAGCTGGAGCAGGACAACCGCGCGCTCCGCGGCCAGAGCTTGCAGCTGGTGGGTGCCGCGGCGCAAGGACAGGGACGTGGCAGTCGCAACTGTCCCATCCCTATCCCCTCAGCTCAAGGCTCGCTGCGAGGAGCTGCAGCTGGACTGGGCCACGCTGTCGCTGGAGAAGCTGTTGAAGGAGAAGCAGGCCCTGAAGAGCCAGATCTCGGAGAAGCAGAGGCACTGCCTGGAGCTGCAGGTGGGCTGCGCGCGAGGCTGCACTCCGTGGTGGGGCGGGCCTGACACCATCTCTCCTCCTGCAGATCAGCATTGTGGAGCTAGAGAAGAGCCAGCGGCAGCAGGAGCTCCTGCAGCTCAAGTCCTGTGTGCCGCCTGACGACGCCCTGTCCCTGCACCTGCGTGGGAAGGGCGCCCTGGGCCGCGAGCTGGAGCCTGACGCCAGCCGGCTGCACCTGGAGCTGGACTGCACCAAGTTCTCGCTGCCTCACTTGAGCAGCATGAGCCCGGAGCTCTCCATGAACGGCCAGGCTGCTGGCTATGAGCTCTGCGGTGTGCTGAGCCGGCCTTCGTCGAAGCAGAACACGCCCCAGTACCTGGCCTCACCCCTGGACCAGGAGGTGGTGCCCTGTACCCCTAGCCACGTCGGCCGGCCGCGCCTGGAGAAGCTGTCTGGCCTAGCCGCACCCGACTACACTAGGCTGTCCCCGGCCAAGATTGTGCTGAGGCGGCACCTGAGCCAGGACCACACGGTGCCCGGCAGGCCGGCTGCCAGTGAGCTGCATTCGAGGTGAGTGCCCTGGTGGGGCTGGGGGTCTGCAGCCCTCGAGAGTGACTGCAGCTTCTCATTCCAGAGCTGAGCACACCAAGGAGAACGGCCTTCCCTACCAGAGCCCCAGCGTGCCTGGCAGCATGAAGCTGAGCCCTCAGGACCCGCGGCCCCTGTCCCCTGGGGCCTTGCAGCTTGCTGGAGAGAAGAGCAGTGAGAAGGTGCGGGCCGCGACCCCTGCCCCGGGCTCAGGCCCACGACTGGGGGTCGGGCCTTCGTCTGCAGGGCCTGAGAGAGCGCGCCTACGGCAGCAGCGGGGAGCTCATCACCAGCCTGCCCATCAGCATCCCGCTCAGCACCGTGCAGCCCAACAAGCTCCCGGTCAGCATTCCCCTGGCCAGCGTGGTGCTGCCCAGCCGCGCCGAGAGGGCGGTGAGTGGCTCCCAGGTGGCTGTCCCCAAGGGTGCCCCTGACACACAGGGTTTTCTCTCTGCAGAGGAGCACCCCCAGTCCCGTGCTGCAGCCCCGTGACCCCTCGTCCACACTTGAAAAGCAGATTGGTGCTAATGCCCACGGTGCTGGGAGCAGAAGCCTTGCCCTGGCCCCCGCAGGTAACGCCCCTCCTGTGCCCTACCCTCAGGACGTCCCCTGAGACCCCCATGTCCTTCCCGGCAGGCTTCTCCTACGCTGGCTCGGTGGCCATCAGCGGGGCCTTGGCGGGCAGCCCGGCCTCTCTCACACCTGGAGCCGAGCCGGCCACCTTGGATGAGTCCTCCAGCTCTGGGAGCCTTTTTGCCACCGTGGGGTCCCGCAGCTCCACGCCACAGCACCCCCTGCTGCTGGCACAGCCCCGGAACTCGCTTCCTGCCTCTCCCGCCCACCAGCTCTCCTCCAGTCCCCGGCTTGGTGGGGCCGCCCAGGGCCCGTTGCCCGAGGCCAGCAAGGGAGACCTGCCCTCCGATTCCGGCTTCTCAGATCCTGAGAGTGAAGCCAAGAGGAGGATTGTGTTCACCATCACCACTGGTGCGGGCAGTGCCAAGCAGTCGCCCTCCAGCAAGCACAGCCCCCTGACCGCCAGCGCCCGTGGGGACTGTGTGCCGAGCCACGGGCAGGACAGTCGCAGGCGCGGCCGGCGGAAGCGAGCATCTGCGGGGACGCCCAGCTTGAGCGCAGGCGTGTCCCCCAAGCGCCGAGCCCTGCCGTCCGTCGCTGGCCTTTTCACACAGCCTTCGGGGTCTCCCCTCAACCTCAACTCCATGGTAAGGATGGGGACCGGCAGGGCTGGGGAGCGTATGTGCATCCATTGTGTCTGTCTGCCCTCAGGTCAGTAACATCAACCAGCCCCTGGAGATTACAGCCATCTCGTCCCCGGAGACCTCCCTGAAGAGCTCCCCTGTGCCCTACCAGGACCACGACCAGCCCCCCGTGCTCAAGAAGGAGCGGCCTCTGAGCCAGACCAATGGGGCACACTACTCCCCACTCACCTCAGACGAGGAGCCAGGCTCTGAGGACGAGCCCAGCAGTGCTCGGCGAGTCCAGGGGCCCGGAGGGGGGCGGGGCCTTCAAGCATTAATGACCTTTTTTTCTTAACAGAATTGAGAGAAAAATTGCAACAATCTCCTTAGAAAGCAAATCTCCCCCGAAAACCTTGGAAAATGGTGAGTAACAAGTGTTTTGCGGCGTGGCCAGGGGCTCACGGCTTCTGCCTTTCCTCTTTGCCAGGTGGTGGCTTGGCGGGAAGGAAGCCCGCGCCCGCCGGCGAGCCAGTCAATAGCAGCAAGTGGAAGTCCACCTTCTCGCCCATCTCCGACATCGGCCTGGCCAAGTCGGCGGACAGCCCGCTGCAGGCCAGCTCCGCCCTCAGCCAGAACTCCCTGTTCACGTTCCGGCCCGCCCTGGAGGAGCCCTCTGCCGATGCCAAGCTGGCCGCTCACCCCAGGAAAGGCTTTCCCGGCTCCCTGTCGGGGGCTGACGGACTCAGCCCGGGCACCAACCCTGCCAACGGCTGCACCTTCGGCGGGGGCCTGGCCGCGGACCTGAGTTTACACAGCTTCAGTGATGGTGCTTCTCTTCCCCACAAGGGCCCCGAGGCGGCCGGCCTGAGCTCCCCGCTGAGCTTCCCCTCGCAGCGCGGCAAGGAGGGCTCGGACGCCAACCCTTTCCTGAGCAAGAGGCAGCTGGACGGCCTGGCTGGGCTGAAGGGCGAGGGCAGCCGCGGCAAGGAGGCAGGGGAGGGCGGCCTACCGCTGTGCGGGCCCACGGACAAGACCCCACTGCTGAGCGGCAAGGCCGCCAAGGCCCGGGACCGCGAGGTCGACCTCAAGAATGGCCACAACCTCTTCATCTCTGCGGCGGCCGTGCCTCCCGGAAGCCTCCTCAGCGGCCCCGGCCTGGCCCCGGCGGCGTCCTCCGCAGGCGGCGCGGCGTCCTCCGCCCAGACGCACCGGTCCTTCCTGGGCCCCTTCCCGCCGGGACCGCAGTTCGCGCTCGGCCCCATGTCCCTGCAGGCCAACCTCGGCTCCGTGGCCGGCTCCTCCGTGCTGCAGTCGCTGTTCAGCTCTGTGCCGGCCGCCGCAGGCCTGGTGCACGTGTCGTCCGCTGCCACCAGACTGACCAACTCGCACGCCATGGGCAGCTTTTCCGGGGTGGCAGGCGGCACAGTTGGAGGTAGGCAGGGCGGCCGTCCGTCCGCCCCCCGCGTTGAAGCTGCGTTTTTCTCTCCTATTTGCAGGTGTCTTTAACCACGCGGTGCCCTCCGCCTCTGCTCATCCGTTTGGAGCCCGTGTCGGCCGCGGGGCTGCATGTGGCAGCGCCACACTGGGCCCGAGCCCGCTGCAGGCGGCGGCCAGCGCCTCGGCCTCTTCCTTTCAGGCCCCGGCCTCGGTTGAGACCCGGCCGCCCCCTCCGCCTCCGCCTCCGCCTCCCCCGCTGCCCCCGCCTGCGCACCTGGGCCGGTCCCCCGCGGGGCCGCCCGTCCTCCACGCCCCCCCTCCACCTAACGCCGCCTTGCCTCCTCCCCCAACGCTGCTGGCCTCTAACCCTGAGCCCGCGCTTCTGCAGAGCCTCGCGTCCCTCCCGCCTAACCAAGCTTTCTTGCCCCCCACCTCTGCTGCCTCTCTGCCGCCTGCTAACGCCTCTTTGTCTATCAAGCTCACCTCCCTCCCGCACAAGGGCGCCCGCCCCTCCTTCACGGTGCACCACCAGCCCCTGCCCCGGCTGGCCCTGGCCCAGGCCGCGCCCGGGATCCCACAGGCCAGCGCCACGGGGCCGTCCGCGGTGTGGGTGTCCCTCGGCATGCCGCCTCCCTATGCCGCGCACCTTTCGGGGGTTAAGCCGCGATAAAGACCTTGCTTAGCTAGCAGTGCGTATTGTGTAAGGTAAGGCCAGAGCCCTGCGCGGTGGCTCACTCCAGACACTGAACTGTCCTTCCTTTGGCAGAGAAGACGGCCACAGGGCTCGGCAGAAGTTCCGGGGGTCCTGAGGAGGGAAGAGGGAGAGAGCCAGGGAGACCAGGGAGATGGTCGCGAGAGGAGGGACTACAGGACGGGCACCAGCCATGGAGTGGCCTGAGTGTGTTGGGTTCCAGCTGCCCGCAGCTGGGTTCCTGCGGTGACGCCGCAGGACTGAGGCCAGCCCTGGGGGCAGCTGTGCCAGCCCCTGTGGGCGAGGCTCACGGGGTGCCAGGCCAGGGGGCTGGGAGCTCTAGCTCCTAGAGCAGTCTCCAGGGCTCCATCCGCACCAGGCCCAGGTCACTCATGACGGGTGGCGTGGCTTGGTGCTGTTCCCCAGGCGCCCAGCATGTAGCAGGCACGGTGCCGGCTGCAGAGGTCCTGGAGAGCCAGGGTGGCTGGCTGGATGCCTCTGGTCGGGGCTGTCTGGCCAGTAGCCTCGGATGCCCTCATAGGGAGCCAGTGAAGCCCCAAGTGCCCTGCCTGCCTGGGGGCTGATGGGTTCCCGGCGGGGTCGAGAGGCAAGCTCTGTGCCCTGCGTGTTGAGGCCCCCTTGCTGGACACGGCTGATGGCCACACTGCCCTGTGGTCATGGCCCACAGCCGAGGGGCTTTCAGCTGCTCAGATGTCAGCACCAAGCTGGGCAGGTTAGTGTAGACGGTGCCCACCTTTGAGACCAGAAGGAAGTTGGAAGCAGGAGTGATTTTGATGATGTGAGGCCTTCAGGGAATGTCCTGTTCACTCCTCCCCCAAGAGGCTGTGGAGACTGTGGCCGCTGACCCCTGAGGGCAGTTGGCCACCCGTGCCCTCCAGGGACATGGCGTGCCTGGCGGCGTAGTGCAAAGGTGCCCTCTGCTTGCCCCTGGCCTTCTGCCTCAGGGGCCCCTGGGACACAGGCCTTCCTGGGCGAGTCCAAAGCCCACCGGGCAAGGAGAGGAGGACTGGGAGCCAGGAGCCAAGGCGGAGGCTGTGGCCAGGGCTGGTCAGCCTGGCGGGTCAATGCGGGCACCTGCGGGCTGGACAAGCTATGCTGGGTCTCTTAGGAGATGAGCTGCAGGTAGGGTGGCTTTAGCTGGACTCGGCTGTGTGTCTCCTTTGGAGGAAGGCTGGAGCTTGGCCGGCGTGTCCAGGTGTCAGGCTCCCTGGTCTGTCACGGGGCACGCCCGTCGTCTGTTGTGGTTAGAGGAGCTGGCACTATGCCTGTCATGGTGCTGGCCCCAGGTGGCGTGTGTGCTCGTGGGAGGCCTCGGTCCCCAGCCTGGGTGAGTGTTGGGCTCCCCCAGGCGCGATGGTAACCTCAGGCCGCTCTTCCCGCTGTGCCCTTCTGCAGGTAACTAGGATTTCTACCTCAACCGCGAGACCTATGCAAGGACGGTGTGGACCAACTCGCGCCCGCGGCATGGTGCCCGCCGGCCTGCCGGGCTCCCACCCCTGGACGGCAGAGGCAAGGACGGACGGGAGCTCCACTGTGAATCGGCGGCACGCGCCGCAGGAGGCTGGGACTGGTCCAGTTTGTACTGTCGATAGTTTTAGATAAAGTATTTATCATTTTTTAAAAAGTATAAACAATTCTGACTTATTTTATTCCATCTAAGTGGTAAAAGGCAACTTATTGAGAAATATAAATATCTATATATGAGAGCTCTATATAAAGACACGTGTCTGCAGGGCGGGCCCGCCAGCGGATTCGCCACAGCCTGCCCCGGTGCTATCTCGTCCCCAGGCCCGCGCCTGCCTCCACCCGCTTGGTGCTGACTAGACGCTGACAACGCCGAACCCCGTTCTCGGAAACGCCGCCCGGCCGGCTCCCCCGACGCGCTGCTCCCGTACCAAAGGCAGGCCCGTCGCCACCACATTCCTCGGAGGCCTCCCCGCGGCCTGAGCCCCTTCCTGAGCGCCCTGGCGCCTGCCCTGAGCTCTTCACCTTTACCCCGGCACTGTGAACCCCCAGACTGTTCACCCTCCGGGGCGTGGGTTGCGCCCTTGCATGTGAAGGGGCCTGCGCGGTGACGCAGCTGGCCATGTGCTGCGCGATGGTGCTGTGAGGACGGCGCGGGCACGTTGAACAAGTGCATTTACTTTTGTATTTCTCGGCTGTCCATGGCTCGCAGCATGCCCTGCGATGCGGGGCAGGCCTGTCGTGGGTCCCTTGGTGTTTCTGTACAGGAGAGAGTCACACTAATGAGTGGCAGTATTTTATAGAGATGTGATGAGAATTTATAAATTTCATAGATTTGACAGCTTTTATTTTTAGATGGTATAATGCACAGTGAAGAGGAAAGAAAAGCGAGGGGAAAAAACCTTATTTATTCAAACAGTGCACAAAATGGCCCCAGCGTCAGCCCCGACCCTAGACCCCTCAGTTGCAGCTCCCAGCAGCCCAGACAGAGCTGCCGGCGCCCCTGCCTGCCCCACATCCCTTCCTGTCAGGGCCACGCCTGGCACCCATCCCTTGGAGCCTGTGCTGGTTCTCCCAGCTGCTGTGGGTGTGCTGGGGCCAGGGTGCACTGCTGAAACCTGGCCTCTCTGGCCCTAGGCCCCAGGGTGACGTCGGCCCCCCACTCTGCAGCCTTGGCGGGTGCCTGGGACTGGGTGTGGAAGGAGAGGAGCTGAGGCCGGGGTGTAGCAGGCAGGCAGGGCCACTCCAGTGCTTCTGGAGCCCTGAGCAGTCAGGGCCTGGGTTGTCTGAGCAGTGGTGGCTCTGTGCCCTCCCTGGAGGATGGGATCTGGGAGTCTGAGCTCCCCGCATCTGGCCCTGGGCTGTGTGGCACTTGCTGAGCCCACCTTCTCAAGTGCTTGCTCCTGTGAGATGGCATCGGGGAGCCCCTTCCCCAAGGTGCCACAGATCCACCCTCCAGGGAGCTGCCAGCCCTGTGTTCTGGTTCCCAAGGGCAGGATGGACACACGTCACATCCCTACCACGTGGCCTCCAAAGGGAGCCACGGAGGAAAGGCTTCTGTGGTTGCTAGGTGGGGGAGTCCTGTGTGGGAGGGCCTGAAGACCCCTGCTTGTGCCTGGTGAGGGGGGTGCTGCCTCCCCCAGCCCCCAACAACCTCTCAGACCCCCACCCTCCAACATAGCTGAGTTCTGAAGATGGTGCTCCGGACCTGTCCTCTTAAGTGGTGCCCAGTGCCCTCCCCACCCCACGTTGGTGCTCTCAGCTAGAAGGTGCTGTGCCTCTGCCTGAGCCCCAAGCCCCGAGCCTGGCCTTCAGGACAGGCAGCCTGCTCTGTGTCGCCACGGGCCGGATACGCCACAGGGTTGATGGCAGAGACGGCCGAGTCCCTGGTCTAGAACAAGACACATTCTTTAAACACTGTATTACTTCTGCCTCCCTCTAGGTGACAGTGGCAGTCCGGGTGCCATCACGGGTCCTGCAGATGGCCATGCAGGGCTCCTGCCCACGCAGGCCACCGTATGTTCAGGACACGCACTGGGTCTCAGAGCCACTGGCCCAGGCAGAAGTCTCCTTGAGCCCACTGGGTCATATGCGTGTCACCACACGTGAACTAGTGTGGTGGCTGCCTGCGGACACCCTCCTGTTCTGAGCCCTGGGCCTGTGTTCTTCTCAGACACTCCCAGACTGAGGGGTGGTGTGTGGCGGGTGGCAGGGTGGCTGTGGAGACTGGGGATCTGGAGCCTGGTGCTGGCACCTGGCCTGAGTTTCCGTGGGCAGCTGGCGGGGACCTGTGCTGCTGCTGCTGACTGTGGGTGGGCGGGCGGCGCCTGGGAGTGGCTCTTGCTCAGGAATTGATAGGAACCCTAAAAACTAGGATACCCCCTCCTCGGCCCATGAGGCACGCACAGTGACTTATTTAAGACTTCCCCCTTAATTTATCTGCCCCCAGGATGCGTCAGTCTGTTCAGTGGTCAGCAGGCCCCCCACCCCCCGCCGACTGCCCTCGCCATCGTGGTCAGACCCCCCTCCCAACACAACACGCTGCTGGTCTGTGTCAGCCTTTGTAACGTGGGAGGCTCTGCCGTGTCTTCCGGGTGAACTGTATTTGGATTGCGCGCATTGTCACGGTCCGCCCCTGGGCTGCAGGCGCCCCTTCCTCTGGGCACCCCTGCATTCTGCATCCCCACCTCTAGACGCTGTAATAAACAGACTGTTTTCACTCGGACCTGGTGTGAATGGCAGCCTTTCTTCCAGGTG